ATCTAGGCCCACTTACCATGGGGTACACTTGTCCCTCTTCCTCATGGAAACAATTTCATCCTGACACTCTCAAAGCACATTTCATCCTGTACTGACTTCACCTTTTTTAAATCACAAAATTTACTTAGAAAGGACCTGACATTTAGAGTCAGAAAGGAACACACATTACTGAACACCTTCCTTGGGCATGGTATTTTCAGGGAGCTATGCATGTCTGGTGGGGCCAGCCCTCTAAAAAGTGGAGACAAGAAACAACCTACTCATAATCCCACAGTCTCCCCAAGGAGCCAGAGATTCTTGGGTCTAGCTAACCTCCTTTATTTTCTTAACAGCAAGTACTATAACCTTAACTTGTGCCCATAGAAAGAACTACAGAGGCCAGGCGGGGTGGCTCACACCTGTAATCCTAGCACTTTGGGAGGCCAAGGCGGGCGAATTGCCTGAGGTCAGGAGTTTGAGACCAGTCTAGCCAACATGGTGAAACCCCATCTCTACTAAAAATACAAAAAAATTAGCTGGGCGTGGTGGCATGCGCCTGTAATCCGAGCTACTTGGGAGGCTGAGGCAGGGGAATTGCTTGAACTCGGGAGGCGGAGGTTGCAGTGAGCCGAGATTGCCCCACTGCACTCCAGCCTGGGCGACAGAGTGAGACTCTGTCTCAAAAAAAAAAAAAAAAAAAAAAGCCACGGAGACATTGGGAGCATTCAGGGCATTGGATCACTGGAGGGGCTTCAAAGCCAGGGGAGCCCACCTTTGAGGCTGAATTTCTCACCTACTAGCTTTGGGACCTTGGTCAGGTGACTTTTCCAAACCTTGGTTTTCCCATCTGTAAAGTGAGTATAGGCAGTACAGCCCCTCTCTAGGACTGTGTGTAGGGAGATGGTGCTTGGTCACACAGCACTCAACGAATGCAGGTCGTTAACAGTGGGAGACAATAGTAACTCAGATTTATTGAGCACTTACTGTTGGCCTGGCGCTTGCCATCAATGAACTCATTAAAAAAAATTTTTTTTTTTTTTGAGATGAGGTCTTATTCTGTAGTCTAGACTGGAATGCAGTGGTGCAATCACAGCTCACTGCAGCCTTGACCTCGCTGGGCTCAGGTGATCCTCCCATCTCAGCCTTCTGAGTAGCTGGGACCACAGGTGTGTGCCACCCGCCCAGCTAATTTTTATGTATTTTTTGTAGAGATAGAGTTTTGCCATGTTGCCTAGGCAGGTCTCCAACTCCAGGGTTCGAGCAATCCACCCATCTTGGCTTCCCAAAGTGCTAGGATTACAGGCATGAGCACCACACCCAGCCATTTTTTTAAATTTAAATTTTATTTATTTATTTATGAATTAATTAATTAATGACAGGATCTGACTCTGTTGCCCAGGCTGGAGTGCAGTGGCACAGTCATGGCTCACTGAAGCCTCAAACTTCTGGGCTTAAGCGATCCTCCCGCCCCAGCCTCCTGAGTAGCTGTAGCTGGGACTACAGGAAGACAGGACCACATACAGCTAATTTTTTATTTTATTTTAGGGAAAGGTGCTATCTCTCTGTGTGTTGCCCAGGCTGGTCTTGAGCTTCTGGGCTCAAGGGATGCTCCTGCCTCAGCCTCCCCAAATACTGGAAGCAACTGTGCCTGGCTAATTGCCTCTAATCCTCAGAACAACCCTGTGAGAGAGGTTGTGCTATTACTCTCATTTTACAGGTGTGTAAACTGAGGCGTAGAAAGGCTGAGTGACCTCTCCCTGCCTCACTCTGGGTCCTCAGCCACTTCTTGCCTCTGCACGTGTTTTTTTTCTTTCCCTTAGGCAGGGATAAATAAAGGGCATGTATGTTGTCTTCTGGGGCCTGTAGTGAGAGTAGTGCATTCTATTAATTATGATTGGTTTTGTTGTCATGGCTCCTAAAAATGATGGGCTAGCAGGAACTACTGCAGTACCAAGGTTTCCCATTTCCCCCATGGGCCTGATCCTAGGGTAGCAGCTTCCCATTCCTCTGCAGTGGTGCCTGCAGCCACAGATTTAATTTAAAAATTTCTAGTAGCCGCTGTGCAGTACAGTCTCAAACTCCTAGGTTCAAGTGACCTCCCTGCCTTAGCCTCCCAAGTAGCTGGTACTGCAGGTGCACACCACTGTGCCCAGCAAAATTAATTTTCGTAATAGAGTTTAATCCCTTACATCCAAAATATTATGATTATTTTTGGAGACAGGGTCTCACTCCTGTTGCCCAGACAGGAGTGCAGTGGTGCGATCATGGCTCACTGTAGCCTTGACTTCCTAGGCTCAGGTTATTCTGTCATCTTAGCCTCCGAAGTAGTTGGGACTACAGGCATGTGCCACCATGCTTGGTTGATTTTTTTGTATTTTTTGTAGAGACCAGGTTTTGCCATGTTGCCCAGGGTGGTCTTGAACTCCTGGTCTCAAGCAATCCACCCGCCTCAGCCTCCCAAAGTGTTGGAATTACAGGCATGAGCCACCGTGCCTGGCCCTTCCAAAATATTGTTTCAACAGGTAATCAGTATAAAAGTTATTAATGAAATATTTTACATTCCTTCTTGATAGCAAGTCTTCAAAATCTGGTATGTTATATTTATAGCACATCTCAATTTGGACTAGCCACATTTCAATGCCCAGTATCCTTGTATAACTAGTGGTTACTGTACTGGACACATCAGTTCTTTTTTTTTGAGATGGAGTCTTGCTCTGTCACCCAAGCTGGAGTGCAGTGGCGCAATCTTGGGTCACTGCAACCTCCATCTCCTTGATTCAAGTGATTCTCCTGCCTTAGCCTCCTGAGTAGCTGGGACTACAGGCATGCACCACCATGCCCGGCTAATTTTTTTTTTTTTGTATTTTTCACCATGTTGGCCAGGGTGGTCTTAAACTCCTGACCTCAAGTTATCCTCTGGCATTGGCTTCCCAAAGGGCTGGGATTACAGGTATGAGTCACTGTGCCCAGCCTGGACACCTCAGTTTTAGAATATACCCATTTGAAACCTTTGAACTCAGTTTGGTGTACTGATTTGATCTACTGTCATTGAGGGTGGTCCTGAGCTGATTTTGCTTTGTAATATTATTGCTAGTTATTAGACAAGTTCTGGCTTCCTGCCTAGATTTTTCTATGCTAACTGGGCAGGTCCAAGAGTAATTCTGAGGGTCTCAGACAAAGCCAATATCTACATTTATTATGTTCACAATTTTTTCTTTTGACTAGAAAACCGAATTGACCTCAGATTTTTTTTTTTTTTTTGGTCACATCTGTTAATTTGAGTTGCTGCCAATAAAAAGATAATATCCAGGCAAGTTCCAGCCTTGTTTAGTTATAAGAAATTTTGTTACAACAAGGCTGACTTAGGAATTCAGTAAGCATTCTATTATGATATTTCCTAGGGTTTGTGAAATTTAGATTACATTTAAAAAAGGCAAACATTATGACGATTTTGGTTCCAAGTATTTCTGGAGTTTCTACTGTGTGCCAAATATTGTTCATTCAATGGATTAATATTTATTGAGCTTTTTTTTTTTTTTTCTGAGACGGAGTCTTGCTCTATTGCCCAGGCTGGAGTGCAATGGCGGAATCTCGGCTCGCTGCAACCTCTGCCTCCTGAGTTCAAGTGATTCTCCTGCCTCAGCCTCCTGAGTAGCTGGGACTACAGGTGCCAGCCACCATGCCTGGCTAACAGAATGCCCTTTTAATGCAGACTTTAAAAGCGATAAAAGGGTTGCCGCATCTTTTACTTCTTAAGTCTTTCTCTCCTTATGTGGTGGGATGTCCTCAGGTTATGGTTACTGAAAGAAAGTTATCCTAGAAGGAAGTTTTTCATCAGCTTTGTGAGTATGATTTCACTGGAAGTGGTCTTGACTTTGATGTTCAGTTCATCTATGTTTTGTTTAGATGTCCCTGGTAGATTTGGGAAAGAAGCTTTTAGAAGCGGCACGAGCAGGTCAAGATGATGAAGTTCGTATTTTGATGGCAAATGGAGCTCCCTTTACTACAGACTGGGTAAAGAATGATTTTAATATTGTGTGTTCTTTAATGTGGATTTTTTTTTTTTTCTGTGGTACAGCTGGGAACTTCTCCACTTCATCTAGCAGCACAGTATGGTCATTATTCCACCACAGAGGTACTGCTGCGAGCTGGTGTGAGCAGAGATGCCAGAACCAAAGTGGACCGAACACCATTACATATGGCAGCTTCTGAGGGCCATGCCAGCATAGTAGAGGTTTTACTTAAGGTATGTGTTCTCTTTTTGCACTTTGCTTTTAAATTTTAGTAAACTCTTTGAAATATTTTTGTAGCATGGTGCTGATGTCAATGCAAAGGACATGTTAAAGATGACAGCTCTCCATTGGGCCACAGAACACAATCATCAAGAGGTGGTGGAACTTTTAATCAAATATGGTGCTGATGTACACACGCAAAGTAAATTTTGTAAAACTGCATTTGATATTTCAATAGACAATGGAAATGAAGATTTAGCAGAGATATTACAGGTAACTTTTGGCTTTTAATTTAAGAAAATAAATTCTGAAAACACTGTGGTCATTTTTTCCCTAGATTGCTATGCAGAACCAAATCAACACAAACCCAGAGAGTCCTGACACTGTGACAATACATGCTGCAACACCACAGTTTATCATTGGACCTGGAGGGGTGGTGAACCTAACAGGTCTGGTATCTTCAGAAAATTCATCCAAGGCAACAGGTATTGAGATGCATATAGGATAGGCTTTGGGAGAAATTCAAATCTATTTTCTTTTTTCTTACAGATGAAACGGGTGTATCTGCTGTTCAGTTTGGAAACTCTTCTACATCAGTATTAGCTACATTAGCTGCCTTAGCTGAAGCATCTGCTCCATTGTCCAATTCTTCAGAAACTCCAGGTTAGAAAAACGAGTCTAATGTGTACATTAAATGTTTGCTGAGTTTTCTTTTTTTTTTTTCCAGTAGTGGCCACAGAAGAAGTAGTTACTGCAGAATCTGTGGATGGTGCCATTCAGCAAGTAGTTAGTTCAGGGGGTCAGCAAGTCATCACAATAGTTACAGATGGAATTCAGCTTGGAAATTTGCACTCTATTCCAACCAGTGGAATTGGTCAGCCCATCATTGTGACCATGCCAGATGGACAACAAGGTTAGTAGTAGACATTTATATAAAGTTTGTATTGAAGTAATACATAATTTTTTTTTCATTTTAGTATTAACAGTACCAGCAACAGACATTGCTGAAGAAACTGTTATAAGTGAAGAACCACCAGCTAAGAGACAATGTATCGAAATAATTGAAAACCGGGTGGAATCTGCAGAAATAGAAGTAAGGAGTCTTTTACCCGGTGTGCTTTGCCGAATTAAAAAAAAAACCCTCTTCTTTTAATTAGGAGAGAGAAGCTCTTCAGAAACAGCTGGATGAAGCAAATCGAGAAGCACAAAAATATCGACAGCAGCTCCTAAAGAAAGAACAGGAAGCAGAGGCCTACAGACAGAAGTTGGAAGCTATGACTCGTCTTCAGACTAATAAAGAAGCTGTTTAATTGAAATGAACATGTAGTTTGATTTTACTTTTGGTCAAGAAAGAATACAATCTTGAACTGTACACAACAAAGGTACAGCCATGGGAATACAGAATGATAGAAGAGACTACAGATGGATAATTGGACTTAAGCCATGAGCTCTGAGTTCTTGTAACATAAAACTTTACTTTAGAAGTTGTGAAATGTATTTAAAACTGAATTCTGTAAATAGTTTTTTTTTTTTTACAGTTCCAAATGAGTTGATAAAGATTGTTGAAGAGATCCAAAACCAGAATAAGCCACTGTTTTTGTGAATTCTTTTTGATTTTAGTACAAACCTTAATTTCTCAGAAACGGAACAGTTTTAAGGGTGATCGTTGTTGGTTAGGCCAAATGTTGTGTAATAATTATGGTGGACTGATGCTGGAATTACTCCTGTAGGTATAAACCTCTGTATGAAGAGAAGATTTCTCCCAGGAAATCTTTGTACAGCTTTAAGTTGTGTCAGATTCTCTGAAAACATTTTTTAGAAAGCAAAATTTTTATATTTGTTCAATTTCAGCTATACCCAAGTAGATTTACATGTATATGAAGCAAATATTTTTAAAAATTTCTGTTTGTACATATTCTGCATGTTTTATAATTTCAAAATGCATCACTTACATAGGTATTTCTCCCACAGAAATGATGAAAGTGACCAGAAAAAAACAAAAACAAAACCCCTTTACTCTGTAGGTCATTGAAACGAAGTAAGCTGGCAGCTGGTTTTATTGGAATGACAGTGTTCTCGGAAGGAGCAGCCTACAAGATAACTTGAATTTGCCAATTCTGCAAAATCTGTGCTTTTTTGAAAATTTAAGAGTGGGGACGTGAAACTGTATTCTGTGCCTTCCATCATGATTTCCACATGAAAGCACTTTAAGGCACTGATTTTAAGATAATGTTTTTGGAAAACCCAATGCATATGGGTTTCTGAAATATTTTATGGACTTATTTCTCCCCAGGAAATGATTCTTACGGAAAAAAATTGCTTTTGTATGTAGAACAGGAACTTTTTGTATTACAGTGATGCAATAGACATGTCTAATGTAACTTCTACTTTTCCTTTTGAAAGCTCAGTGTCTGTGCTATGACTTGCTCTCATCACAATATTGTTGAATTCCACAATGTATGGACATTAAACACTGGCAGACTGTTCACTTTTTCTTTTTTTTTTTTGGTAAAATATTACTTCAAACCCCTTTTTCTTGCTTTATTTTTCAGTGTTTTATTGCTTTATGAACTGTTTAACCCTGAAATCCCTCTAGGTTATCTATACTGTATAAAAAAGCAATTACCCTTAAAACTGTACTCTGGCCTACTTTTCTATTTTGCAATTAAATATCTTTTTCACATATGTTCATTGTAGACTTATGTTTTTATCACATCTTATTAACACATTAAAAATGTTATCCTACTGCATATTTGAGCCACCATATGAAAATATTTTATACTCTCCACAACATGACTTTAAAATTCCTGAGGTAACTCTTGAGAATTTGTTAACTCTTTCACTGGAATTACCAGTATATTTGTTAATGTAATAAAGGGGTCTATGGTCTGTCAGCCTGATGGTTACTATTGGAAGCACTTAAAAAAGAGTTTAGGGCAAATTGAAGAACTCTGTAAGGAAGAGGAAAAAGATCTTTTTCAATTTTCCACTAAATTTGACATATTTTAAGTGATCCAAAAACTAGTTTTTAAAAATGCCAGGCCATATTTTCAATAGCATGAAGTGACTTTTTCTGCAGTCCTGAAAAGTCAATAGAGAATGTTGTTTCTGGTTACTTCGGTACATTAATTTGTCATGTTAGGCAGGGTGCTGGTACCACAGCCAGGTACCCTGACATGTGGTGCTGGAGCAGAGAAGGGCCAGTGTCTTCACCCCAGAGGGCAATCACTGTAGAGTTTTGCTTTCAGACCAGGCTGGCCCTGAAAAGACTCAAGACAGTGTTGGGAACAAGTTTGTGAAAGCTAACTTAATGTCGTCTTTGACTTCCAGTCTCCTCTCCTGCTGGAGACTTTACCTGGTGCAAGAAATAATTTTGATTCCTAATAACAACAGCTGGCATAGATGGGAGAAAATAATTGGTGCTTAAAAGGAGTAAGTCTATGATAGCATCAGGTACTCAGGTATCTGTGGAGGAAGCTCACCTTTTTCAGAGTCATTGTTACATAACATAATTTCTCAATCATTTACATCTGATTTACTGTTCTGTAAAATCACTACTTAGACAAGAATTTGTAATTAAAACTTAAAATGGGTGTCTTCTTCCCTTCACTTATTTCATGCTGTTTTCAGGTGGGCTGTAAAAGCTTTGCATTCTAGTCATTCTCAATAGTGCTCTGAACAGAGGATTTAAAGAACTGACAAAAATAAAAGTATATGAAATAAAAGTTTTCAGAAATCCACATAATTGTTTCCACTACATAGTGATGGATTTGTAGTTAGCAGTCATCTGGTTGCCACATCACTGGTTAATTGTTTCCACATATGTGTGAACAAACACCTGGAGCAACCTTTCTCAACCAGGGTTCTGCAAGACAAGCCATTTAGTGTTATGGTGTAATGAATTATTTTCTTTCCTGTGCACCTAGAATCGTTCTTGTTACGTACTATCCAGACACTGAGTTCGTTAGGCATCTTGACTGCCCAATTACTTTATTCAGATTTAACACTTCCCTCTGTATAGTCCCTGGACCTCTAGAATTATAAATTCTAGACTGAATCTGTGATGCTTTCAGAAAGCCTCATCTGAGAAGTAGTATCTGCAGGGACTGTGCTTCTCAACTAATTTTCATTTATTGTTATTTATTTTATTTATATCTTAATTACTTCACAAAAGGACTTGTGATGTCATTTGTTTTCGTTGGCTTTTAGGAATTATTTTCTTAACATCAATCTTTTGTGATATGAATGGCAGAAGAGTTCTTTTACTCTGTCACTGGATTGCTCTATTTCTTTATGGTGGTGGAGGGTTGGGAAGACAATTAGAGAGAAAAGAGGATAAATGGGAAATCTCATGTAATGAAAGCTACACAGATGGTCCCCAATTTATGATGCTTTGATTTATGATTGTTTGACTTTACAATGGGTTTATCAGGGTATTAATTGCATTTTACATTTATGATATTTTTGACTTAGGATGGGTTTATCAGGACATAACCCCATTGCAAGCCAGAGAGCATCTGTACTTGTTTGTAATAAAAAGATCTGCTTACAAATATCTTTGTCCAAAACGTGACTGATGAATGTC